AACAACCACCTGAAACAAACTTAGTAGGAGAAGACCAGCCTTCCAAAAAATTATTATTTTAATGGAATATAAAGAATGAACTAGGAATAGAATAGTAAGTATGTGTGAAGGCCACATACTATGAGTAGATATTAATAAAATATGTGTGCATATATATAGTATAAAGTCTAGAAATACAAACGAATATGTAGCTAAAGATATATACATGTAAGTAAATATAAGATATAAAGATATATATGCGTGTATGTATACATATAAGCATAGATGTATATAATGTCTAAAACAGGTATGTATATAAACGTAGATATAAACAAAATGTACAATACCATATATAATGTACACATACAGTGTAAAATTTATTACCATGTGAATGAGAATTAAAATATGAAAATCGCTAATCTGGACTCTGCTGTGTTCGATACCTTCAAAACACATGGCTTCTCCAAATCTCTTGCTGCTGCTCAGCCTCTTCCGTGTAAAAATAAATCTTTTAGGACAAAAGGTTTGCAAAGTCTAGCTCTGGCTGGGGAGGAGCCCCCATGGGATGGTGTGCATCTTCTCTCACAGGTCCTACAATCACAGGTGCTGCAGCCCCCCAGGGAGCATCTAGCCTGGGACCCGCAGCCATTCTCTGCAACGCGTGCAGCTGGGCAAATGCTCAAAGGTGACATAAACAGATCATCTCCCACACATCACTTCATCAAAGAGCCAGGAGCCAGGAGGAGAACCCTCCTGAGAGGGGACTGAAGGTCCAACCTCCCCACATAGAGGGGCCACAGAATCCAGCTCAGCCCTTCCTGTCAGCCCTGGAAGACCCTGGCAATGTTGTCACCCCGACCACACCCCTCCCCTCACTGCCACCTCATGTGACTGGGAGTCAGAGACTTGGTCCGAGAGGAGCAGACCCAATGGGCAGAGAATGGGGATCGAGACCCAGGCATCAAGGTCAGGACCCCCTGAGGGATGACTGAGGGCCCCTATCCCCATCCCCACCCCTACTCCGCCAGAACCCGGTTCAGCCCCTACTGGCAACCCAGGGAAGCTCCAGGCTTGGGGGCCGGATGTGACGTCACTGACGTGCGCACTGGGGGTCAGAGAGAAGGGAGAGGCCTCCTTCTGAGGGGCGGCTTGATACCGGTGGAGGTAAGCTGGCCGAGGCTCTGTGAGGAGTCAAGGTGAGGTGCTGAGGGAAGACTGAGGATGTCCCGCAGCCTAAGGGCCCCTCGATTCCTCTTCCAGGAGCTCCAGGAAGCAGGCAGGCCTTGGTCTGAGACAGTGTCCTCAGGTCGCAGAGCAGAGGAGACCCAGGCAGTGTCAGCAGTGAAGGTGAAGTGTTCACCCTGAATGTGCACCAAGGGACGCTGAGTAGCCCTCTCACTTCCTCCCTCAGGTTCTCGGGACAGGCTAACCAGGAGGACAGGAGCCCCAAGAGGCCCCAGAGCAGCACTGACGAAGACCTGTAAGTCAGCCTTTGTTAGAACCTCCAAGGTTTGAAGTCTCTCACACACTCCCTCTCTCCCCAGGCCTGTGGGTCTCCATCGCCCAGCTCCTGCCCACGCTCCTGACTGCTGCCCTGACCAGAGTCATCATGTCTCTCGAGCAGAGGAGTCCGCACTGCAAGCCTGATGAAGACCTTGAAGCCCAAGGAGAGGACTTGGGCCTGATGGGTGCACAGGAACCCACAGGCGAGGAGGAGGAGACTACCTCCTCCTCTGACAGCAAGGAGGAGGAGGTGTCTGCTGCTGGGTCATCAAGTCCTCCCCAGAGTCCTCAGGGAGGCGCTTCCTCCTCCATTTCCGTCTACTACACTTTATGGAGCCAATTCGATGAGGGCTCCAGCAGTCAAGAAGAGGAAGAGCCAAGCTCCTCGGTCGACCCAGCTCAGCTGGAGTTCATGTTCCAAGAAGCACTGAAATTGAAGGTGGCTGAGTTGGTTCATTTCCTGCTCCACAAATATCGAGTCAAGGAGCCGGTCACAAAGGCAGAAATGCTGGAGAGCGTCATCAAAAATTACAAGCGCTACTTTCCTGTGATCTTCGGCAAAGCCTCCGAGTTCATGCAGGTGATCTTTGGCACTGATGTGAAGGAGGTGGACCCCGCCGGCCACTCCTACATCCTTGTCACTGCTCTTGGCCTCTCGTGCGATAGCATGCTGGGTGATGGTCATAGCATGCCCAAGGCCGCCCTCCTGATCATTGTCCTGGGTGTGATCCTAACCAAAGACAACTGCGCCCCTGAAGAGGTTATCTGGGAAGCGTTGAGTGTGATGGGGGTGTATGTTGGGAAGGAGCACATGTTCTACGGGGAGCCCAGGAAGCTGCTCACCCAAGATTGGGTGCAGGAAAACTACCTGGAGTACCGGCAGGTGCCCGGCAGTGATCCTGCGCACTACGAGTTCCTGTGGGGTTCCAAGGCCCACGCTGAAACCAGCTATGAGAAGGTCATAAATTATTTGGTCATGCTCAATGCAAGAGAGCCCATCTGCTACCCATCCCTTTATGAAGAGGTTTTGGGAGAGGAGCAAGAGGGAGTCTGAGCACCAGCCGCAGCCGGGGCCAAAGTTTGTGGGGTCAGGGCCCCATCCAGCAGCTGCCCTGCCCCATGTGACATGAGGCCCATTCTTCGCTCTGTGTTTGAAGAGAGCAATCAGTGTTCTCAGTGGCAGTGGGTGGAAGTGAGCACACTGTATGTCATCTCTGGGTTCCTTGTCTATTGGGTGATTTGGAGATTTATCCTTGCTCCCTTTTGGAATTGTTCAAATGTTCTTTTAATGGTCAGTTTAATGAACTTCACCATCGAAGTTAATGAATGACAGTAGTCACACATATTGCTGTTTATGTTATTTAGGAGTAAGATTCTTGCTTTTGAGTCACATGGGGAAATCCCTGTTATTTTGTGAATTGGGACAAGATAACATAGCAGAGGAATTAATAATTTTTTTGAAACTTGAACTTAGCAGCAAAATAGAGCTCATAAAGAAATAGTGAAATGAAAATGTAGTTAATTCTTGCCTTATACCTCTTTCTCTCTCCTGTAAAATTAAAACATATACATGTATACCTGGATTTGCTTGGCTTCTTTGAGCATGTAAGAGAAATAAAAATTGAAAGAATAATTTTTCCTGTTCACTGGCTCATTTTTTCTTCA